AGAAAAGCACAGGCTCAGGGTTTGACACTCTGTCTTCCATCACTGTGTGACCCAAGGCAAGTGACTTTATGTATTTCATAAATCTAAATCTTATGTATTTCATAAATCTAAATCTGCATCCATTGCAAGGTTACCATATTTTATGTCATACCACAAAAGGAAAGGCATTACTTGCCAGTTTAGCTATAAAAGCCATCAATTGTAAGATGCATCTCAGTTTCAGAGATGCTAAGATTTATACAGACATTTCACCAAAAAAGTTTTTATATATATAGATGTAATATTAATCTGCATTTCCCTGATGACATATATATAGGAATGGCTGACAAGCACATGAAAAGATGCTCAACGTCATTAGTCATCAGGGAAATGCAGATTAAAACCACAATGAGGTACCACTACTGCATCCATTAGAATAGCTGAAAAACAAAATGAAACAAAAGAAAACCCGAACTGACCATACCAGGTGTTGGCAAGGAGGTGAAGCAGTTATATTGCTGATATGAATATAAAACCAATTTGGATAACAGTTTGGCAGTTCCTTGAAAAGATAAACATGTATCTATTATATGATCCAGACATTCTACTCCTAGATATTCACCCAATGGAAATTAAAACATGTCCACCCAAAGATTTCTACACAAATGTTTATAGCAACTTTATTTATAATAGCCCAAAGCTAGAAACAACCATAATGTCTACCAATAAATGAGTGGATAAAGATATTGTGGCATATCCATGCAATGGAGTAGTATTCAGTGATCAAAAGGAATTCACTATTGGTATGTGTAACAACATGGATAAATCTCACAATAATTATGTTGAATGAAAAAATCCAGGCAAAAGAGAGTTCATAGTGTATAATTTAATTATACAAGACTCTAGAAAACATAAAGGAATCTATATTGACAGAAAGCAGATCAGTGGTTGCCTGAGGATTGGGGTGGAAGGAAGGAGGAATGCATTACAAAGAAGCACAAGAAAACTCTTGGGAGTGCTGGAGATGTCTATCATATCGATTGTAGTAATAGCTGCACGGGTGTAAACATGTTCAAACTTATCGACTGGAGGCTCAGACCAGCCTGCAGAGCTGCAGCCACCCTTCATGCCCTCCCTACCCTCCCTGCTGACGATCATGCTCCAGTTACTACTTGGATTCACTTTGGCCAACATGGTTGGAATGTATCTGGCTCAGAACTATGATGCACCAAACCTGGCTAAAAAAAAGGACTTGATGCCGGGAAGAAAGAAACCCCCTAGTTCATGAGGCCGACTCCAGCACTGCCTTCTGGATACACTGATTCCACCACTCTTGAGGGCCTCCTTTACCATCTCAACCAAAGCCTTTTGTTTTTATCTCCAGCCTCAGTGATTTTCTTCCTTGCTAGACCCTGT